ATTCTAATGGCAGCAGAAATAGAAGTCAATGATAGCTGTGTATTATAAGTACTGTGACAGAATGGACCATAGGGTGCCGTGGGGCCCCAGAGGAAAAGACTTAACTGGGGAGGTGTGTGGTCAGTAAAAACACTCAGAAAAGTAATTATTGAGCTAATTAAGACAGGGTGTGAATCCTGGCTCTACTACTTCAGTGTAAGAGAGAGTGAACTGTGAGAATGAAATGAATTCATTCGACGTCTCTAACTTAGCCTCCATGTCCCGAACTGGGTTGTCTTGAGAATGAAATGAGATAACATATACAGAAGAGCCATGGATGCATCCGGAGACAATGCTGCTCACGAGCTTACATTTCCTGGGCTTCGATTTCACTTATCTGAGAAACAGAACCAAGAGTAAGGATGTGTCCGGCTACATCCTTCAGAATGTTAAGAGCCAAGACAAAAGCTACAGGGCAGGCTTGAGACAGCCTCCTCCTCCTCCCCTCTGCCCCAATAAAGCCAAAGGCCCTCCTCCTAAGTCTTATCTCAGTGGAGCGACTCTTACTGCTCCCTCCTCCAACCATGAACTTCCCTTTGCCCAGTCCAACGCGAGCACTTAGCGCCAGCTATTCCTGGGGCGCAAGCGCTGCAGCCATCTGTGAACTTAGGTGGGCGGTCCGCCGCACTGAGGGCGGGGCTTTGGCAGCTGAGCAGTTCCGCTCAGGGTTCCGTCGCTTAAAAAGTGGCAAAATGCCGTTTGTAAGTAACCGGACGCACCACTTGGACTTCTGAGTAGAGGAAAAACGCATTGAGACTCAGCTGTCCGAGCGGAAGGAGCGGGAGCCCAACTGGAAACTCCTCTCGCCATTCATTGCCCCTAGGCTTCCGCTTTGCTTCCTTCAGCGTCCACCCAGTTCCTCCTCCCGCCAATGAGAGCTGAGGAAGTTGAAGCCCCCGCCCGACGTGCGTCAGGCGCTTTAGTGGTACGCACGAGAACGCCTGCGCAAACGCGCGCGGGAGGCGGGCCTGGCCAACTTCTGAACAGGAAGCAGTTCGCTCGCGCCTAGGTTGGCGCGGGCTGGGAGGTGTTCCAGCCCTTTAAGATGTTGCGCGTGGTGAGCTGGAACATCAATGGGATTCGGAGACCCCTGCAAGGGGTGGCAAATCAGGAACCCAGCAACTGTGCCGCCGTGGCCGTGGGGCGCATTTTGGACGAGCTGGATGCGGATATCGTCTGTCTCCAGGAAACCAAAGTGACCAGTGAGCGCTCTGGATTCCAGGATCCCTACATACTCTGACTTAATCTTACATTTTTTTTTTCCAGGGGATGCACTGACAGAGCCCCTGGCTATCGTTGAGGGTTATAACTCCTATTTCAGCTTCAGCCGCAACCGTAGCGGCTATTCTGGTAAATGGGGCTTTCTGTGGACTTTAAATTAGAGGTCTGCTCAGAGTGCCCTGTCTGTTCCCAGGTGTAGCCACCTTCTGTAAGGACAATGCTACCCCAGTGGCTGCTGAAGAAGGCCTGAGTGGCCTGTTTGCCACCCAGAATGGGGATGTTGGTTGCTATGGAAACATGGATGAGTTTACCCAAGAGGAACTCCGGGCTCTGGATAGTGAGGGCAGGGCCCTCCTCACACAGCATAAGATCCGGTAATAGCTCATATCTCCCTGCTACTGAGCACTGACCCCTTTTGGGGGTTTCTCTTTTCTCCAGCACATGGGAAGGTAAGGAGAAGACCTTGACCCTAATCAACGTGTACTGCCCCCATGCGGACCCTGGGAGGCCTGAGCGGCTAGTCTTTAAGATGCGCTTCTATCGTTTGCTGCAAATCCGAGCAGAAGCCCTCCTGGCGGCAGGCAGGTACTGCAAGCCTGGGCAGTAAGGCTTCCTTGCCTTTCTAACAATCCCACATTGTGTTTTTCAGCCATGTGATCATTCTGGGTGACCTGAATACAGCCCACCGCCCCATTGACCACTGGGATGCAGTCAACCTGGTAAGGCTCCCTCTAGGTGCCTGGCCCCACTCCTCTCTTCCAACCCCCTTTCCTCCTCACCTAGGAATGCTTTGAAGAGGACCCAGGGCGCAAGTGGATGGACAGCTTGCTCAGTAACTTGGGGTGCCAGTCTGCCTCTCATGTAGGGCCCTTCATCGATAGCTACCGCTGCTTCCAACCAAAGCAGGAGGGGGCCTTCACCTGCTGGTCAGCAGTCACTGGCGCCCGCCATCTCAACTATGGCTCCCGGCTTGACTATGTGCTGGGGGACAGGACCCTGGTCATAGACACCTTTCAGGCCTCTTTCCTGCTGCCTGAGGTGATGGGCTCTGACCACTGCCCTGTGGGTGCAGTCTTGAGTGTGTCCTCTGTGCCTGCAAAACAGTGCCCACCTCTGTGCACCCGCTTCCTCCCTGAGTTTGCAGGCACCCAGCTCAAGATCCTTCGCTTCCTAGTTCCTCTCGAACAAAGTCCTGTGTTGGAGCAGTCGACGCTGCAGCACAACAATCAAACCCGGGTACAGACATGCCAAAACAAAGCCCAAGTGCGCTCAACCAGGCCTCAGCCCAGTCAGGTTGGCTCTAGCAGAGGCCAGAAAAACCTGAAGAGCTACTTTCAGCCCTCCCCTAGCTGTCCCCAAGCCTCTCCTGACATAGAGCTGCCTAGCCTACCACTGATGAGCGCCCTCATGACCCCGAAGACTCCAGAAGAGAAGGCAGTGGCCAAAGTGGTGAAGGGGCAGGCCAAGACTTCAGAAGCCAAAGATGAGAAGGAGTTACGGACCTCATTCTGGAAGTCTGTGCTGGCGGGGCCCTTGCGCACACCCCTCTGTGGGGGCCACAGGGAGCCATGTGTGATGCGTACTGTGAAGAAGCCAGGACCCAACTTGGGCCGCCGCTTCTACATGTGTGCCAGGCCCCGGGGTCCTCCCACTGACCCCTCCTCCCGGTGCAACTTCTTCCTCTGGAGCAGGCCCAGCTGAACCAATGGAGGCCTGGGGACATCTGGCATGGTCACCCCTGCACATGATCTGAGGCCAGCTCCCCTTCCCTGAGCTGCCTCCTGCTTCTCCCTCAAAGTCTCCTACCCTTCTCTTCCTCTTTTAAGCCCTCTCTTCCTCGCTTTCCTTCCTACCTAGCTCCTTGTTGGTGAGCTTCTTGTGCCTTAATCCTGTGACCCAGCCCCTTACACCACTTTCCACCTTCCTGTCCGAAGTACACGGACACTAGCTGCCCCAGGAAGTTGTGTGATTTTAAATCACTTCTGTCTTTGCTGGAAAGTGTATTTGTGCATAAATAAAGTCTGTGTATTTGTTTCAGGGTTGCACTTTGGACATTGTGGAGGTACTCCATAAAGTTGAGTCAGAGAAGCTATCTCAATACTTGGTTTGCCGGCTGGCTGTAGCCCAATGATGTAATTCCCAGAGAAAGGGGAGGAGGGAGGGGGGAGGAGGGAATAGTGAGGCGTGAGCAGCAGTGCTCACCATAAAGGGTTCTCTGCTCAGTTGTAGGAATTTCCTGTACGGCTAAGGTGAAATCAGCAAGGAAGGTGGGCTGTGTAGCCTTAAACCAGAGCTTTCCAGCTAGTGCGTCCCACAGCTGCCACAGTGGGTTACAGGGTTGAAAGAAACGGTCCTCAGCCCTCAGAGTTGCCAGGCAGGGCCTGGGACCACACAAGTTTCAGGGACGATTGCCTCCTTAGCAAGTAGTATCATTAGTACCCCTAAGTGTGCCATGGAAATGTTTCCTGTATACTGTGACCTGGAAAGTGGGAGCATTGCTTTGAACACAGTGCTTGCTCTAGCCAAGCCTCTTCTCACCTTTGAAAATGGGACTGGTAGACCAGGCACAGTGGTGCACGCCTGTAATCCCAGCACTTTGGGAGGCTGAGATGGGTGGATCACCTGAGGTCAGGAGTTCGCAACCAGCCTAACATGGTGAGACCCCGTCTCTACTAAATACAAAAAAATTAACTGGGCGTGGTGGCGCGTGCCTGTAATCCAAGCTACTTAGGAGGCTGAGACAGGAGAATAGCTTGTACCTGGGAGGCGGAGGTTGCAGTGGGCTGAGATCATGCATTGCACTCCAGCCTGGGCAACAAGAGTGAAATTCAGTCTCCAAAAAAAAAAAAAGAAAAGAAAAAGAATGGGACTGGTAAATCCTGTTCTGTGGGATGCCGTGGGAGGGAGAGAGGATAATGGATTGAGGAAGACATCCATATCCCCTTATGGAAAATACCTCTTTGGTTTTGGGGAACCACTCCTTTCTAGGGAATTTGGTTAGGGCTGACTCATTTCCTGGCTTCAGGGGCTACCCTGGGCCCAGATTTCCAGGGCCCGGATTACCAGTGAAGCGTCAATCCCTGGATTTTTATTGAAACCATTGGAGAAGAGCCATCTCAAATAAATCTGCCAAGTATCCTAGCTCTTTGCAACTCACTGTGTAGTTTTTGGGCATTTCCTTCCTCTTTCTCATTCTGTTTCCCTGTTGGTAAAATGGAATGGTGACCAACAAGTGACCTATGGTTACCTCATAGATCTGCCACTTGTCTGAGGGAGTCAGAATGCACTTGTCTGTTCCCTGTCCAATAAAAGGCTTCACATGCTGTGGTTTGTGCTTTATTTTTAGGCTCAATTC